GCGAGACTCCGTCTCAAAAAAAAAAAAAAAAAAAAAAAAAAAAAAGAAAAATACATGAATTAGCCTAGTGTGGTGGCATGTTCCTGTAGTCCCAGCTACTTGGGAGGCTGAGCTGGGAGGATCACTTGAGCCCAGGGAGGCTGAGACTGCAGTGAGTCATGATCAGGCCTCTGCACTCCAGCCTCAGTGACAGAGTGAGACCCTGTCTCAGAACAACAAAAAAGTAGCAGCTAACATCAACTGACCTTTTACCAGGTGCCTATTGATACCATAGTTTAATTTCTTATAGCTGTTTCTTATTTCACTTACCAACTCTGTCTTCAGTTACTCCCCAGATTTTTACTGTGTTTGTACAGATGACCTTTTGTTGAGATTGAATTGTCTCCCCAGAAGTAAGATTACTGTGAGTCATGGTGAATGGACATTCTCCTTACCCTTGATGTAAATGGACAAGGTTTTGGGTGCCTCCCAGCTATAATCTTAGCACTTTGGGAGGCTAAGAGAGGAGGATTGCTTGAGGCCAAGAGTTGGAGGAGGCAGTATGGCAGTATGGTGAGACCCTGTCTCTATTATTTTAAAAAATTGACAAGCTTTACCCTGGAAGGCTTATACACAATTTAAACACCCCTCATAGTATAAGAAAGTGCCCATTTCACTGCACCTTTGCCAGCACAGGGTATTATAATTTAGTAAGTCATTTTTTGTTTGATTATTTTAAATAGATAAAAGACCTCATATTACTTTACTTGTCACATTTCAACATCTTCCCTTAGCTTATTAGCTCTATTTCTTTTCTGTCTGTAAATGGTTGTTGTTGTTTTGTTCTTTGAGACAGGGTCTTGCTCTGTCACCAGGCTGGACTGTAGTGGCATAATCATGCCTCACCGCAGCCTTGACCTCCCAGGCTCAAACTTCAGCATTCCGAGTAGCTGGGACTACAAGTGTGCACCACCACTCCCAGCTAATTTTTTTCTTTTTTTGGATAGAGACAGGGTCTCACTGTGTTGCCCAGACCGGTCTCTAGCTCCTGGCCTTAAGCAATCCTCCTGCATTAGCTTCTCAAATTGCTGGAATTTCAGGCATGAGCCACCATGCCTGGCCTGGGCTAGTCCTATATTCTCTAGAGTTCTCTTTACTTTGTGCTAGCCAGTCTCTCATTATGCTATTCACCTGTTATAATGAATAATTCTCTGTATTAAATTTTACCACTTTAAACTTTTGAGCGGTTTATGCTTCCTGATTGGACTCTGACTAATATGTTAGGAAGGGTCCCAGGAGATAAACCCACACAGATGGGATTTGGGCATAGGTTTGGTTTCCCAGGGGGCAGTGCTGAGCTCTTTGCCAGTGGGAAATGGGATGCTGGTGATTTCCAGGAAGTGACCTCACAATGACTCAAGCTACCACTTACTGTTGATTGTGACGAAATGCCAGCTGAGGCACATGCCTTGGGAGCTAAGTGGTTGCTGCACTTGACCACTGTGAAGACTGGTGTGGGAAGGGTCGTTTTGGATGCACTTGAGCAGGGATCCCCAAACCCTGAGCCATGGAGCCGTAAGGAGCCACACAGCAGGAGGTGAGTGGTGTCGAGTGAGGGAGTGAGGGAAGATTGATCTGTCACTTTCTCCCATCACGCTCAGGTGGGACCATCCAGTTGCAGGAAAACAAGCTTAACACGCCCACTGATTCTACATTATGGTGAGTTGTATAATTATTTTATTATATATTACAATCTTTTGGCCCAACTCCTACCTCCCGGCAGCCTCTCCAGGCCCAGAACTTTCTCCAGTCAGCCTCCACAGACCAAGCTCATGACTCACAATGGCCTATTTAGGCCCATACCCTACCTCACGGCAGTCTCCGCAGATGAGGCTACTGCCTCACAACAGCCTCCACAGGCACAGCTCCACCGTTACAATGGCCTCTTTAGACCCAGCTCCTGCCTCCCAGCCTTCTCTCCAGGCCCTGAACTTCCTCAAGTCGACCTCACCAGGCCCAGCTCATGCTTCTTGGCAGCCTCTCCAGGCCCAGCTCCTGCATCTTGGCAGCCTCTCCAGGCCCAGCCTCTGCCTCCTGTCAGCCTCTACAGTCCCAACATCTGTCTCACAGCAGATTCTTCAGGCCCAGCATCTGCCTCACTGTGGACCACCCAAGCCAAGCTCCCAACCTTTCAGCAGCTTCTACACACCCAGCTCCTGCCACCCAGTGGCCTCTTTAGGCCAAGCTCATGCCTCACAAGGGCCTTTCCAGGCCCAACTTTTGTCTCATGGCAACCTTCCCTGGCCAGATTCCTGCCTGTCTCCCAGCAGCCTAGACAGGCCCAGGTCTTGCCTCACACTGGCCTGTCTACATCCAGCTCTTGCCTCACGGTGGCCTCTCCAGGCCCAGCTCCTGTCCCAGGACGTCATCTCCAGGCCCAAAACTTCCTCAAGTCAGCCTCTCTAGTCCCAACTGCTGCCTCCTGGTGGCCTATGAAGGCCCAAAATCTCCTCAAGTTGACCTCTCCAGGCCCAGCTCCTGCCTCCTGTCAGCATCTACAGGCCCAACCTCTGCCTCATGGGGGCTTCTCCAGGCCCAGCTCTTCCTCTGGGCTGAGTCTACAGGCACAACTGCTGCCTCACAACAGCCTTTTTTGGCCCAGTTCCTGTCCAGCTCACAGCGGCCAATGTAGGCCCAAAACTTCCTCAAGTCAAACTCTCCAGGCCCGCCTTCCGCTTCGCGGTGGCATGAACAGGCCCAGCTTTGACTTGAGAACAGCCTCTGCAGGCCGTGCTCTTGCCTCCCAGGGGCTTCTCCAGGCCCAGCTCTTGCCTCATGGCGGCTGCCCCAGGCCAAGTTTCTGCCTGCCTGCCAGCAGCCTCAACAGGCACAGCTCCTCCCTCACAGTGGCCCATTTAGGCCCAACTCATGACTGTCGGGCCATTTCCAGGCCTAGTGCCTGCCTCCTGGCTGACTCTTGAAGCCCAAAACTTCCTCAAATCAGCCTTTTGCCCAACTTCTGTCTACTGTCGGACTCTACAGGCCAGCCTCTGCCTCACAGTGGACCCTCCAGACCCAGATGGTGTCTCACTGTGGCATCCTCAGGCGAAGCTCCTGCCTTTCGGCAGCCTCTACGGGCCCAGCTCCTGCCTTGCAATGGCCTCTTTAGGCCAAGCTCATGCCCCACGGCGACTTTTCCAGGCACAGCTTTTGCCTTTTGCAGCCTGTCCAGGCCCAGAATGTCCTTAACTCGGCATCTCCGGGACGAGCTCATCCTCCCAGTGCGTCTACAGGCCCGTCTCCTGCCTCACAACAACCTCCTTTGGCCCAACTCCTGCTGAGCTGCTTGGCAGTCTCTGTAGGCCACAGAGTTCTTAAAGTAAAGCTTTCCAGGCCCACCTTCGGCCT